TAGGATATGGACAAGGAAGATTTAGAAAGGTGTATCGATTGAGGAGTTAACATTTGGGAAGAAAGGGAAGAAAATTTTAATAATTGGTAGAAGAAAAGGGGAGGACAAGTGAGGGAGGACATTGCTGTAACTAAGACTGTTCCTTCATCTAAAAGTAGCCCAAGTAAAGAAGAATATATTGAAATTAATCCAAAAGGCTCTCACTAACTATATTCTCACTTCTGATGTTAATTTTGGCCTTCATCATCCATGACCTCTATGACTCTTCATCTTCCCAGTCAGCTGTCTTGTCCATGAGACCCTCCATCCCATCTTCCATAGCTGTCTACATATGTATTTTGTTCCAGTCAGGCCAGATTTCCTGCAGCTTATTTCTGCTGTGTTACCTCCTTCCCATGGCCTCTTTGCACTCATACTTCTTCTTCCTTCCTCTGTAAATCCAAATTCTACACATTCTCCAAAACCCAGAGCAAGCCCTAGTGCAAGCCCCAGTGCAGGCTGTATTTAACTTGCATAAAACCTCAAGGCCACACTCATAAGCAATGATCTGCCTTTGGCCCTTCTTAGTCTTTACAATCTGCACTGTGTATTTGCCCACTTGCCTCCTTTTTGTCCTACATTAATTTCTGTATGTGTCTGAATTCTCCAACAAGATTGCATTCACAGGGGCAGGCAAACAGTAGGAATTCAATAAACATTTGAAGTTTATCTTAGTTAATAAGGGTAATCTGACTCCTGATTCATTTGTCTTTTTATGATAACATCCTACCAAGATATTCTGAGATTGCCTTCAAAAGAAAACTTTGCAAGGAAAAAAAAATAACTTGGAGGCTCACTTCCCAGTATATTCAATTCAGTAATAAGCACTAACTGTGTTTACTAAACAATTGCAGGCCAAGATTACAAAATCAGCTCAGTCAAAAAAAAAAAAAAAAAAAAGCAAATCATGACACACTTTATGGCAAGTGTCCCTTTCTGTTATTAATTAAATGATGATACAAGCCAATTCATGCCACGTCTCACTATTATTTTCTAAATTCTGTGCTAACAGAACCGGCTTCAGCTGAAGAAAGAGAGGAATGAAGCGCCTTCTGCTTCTGTTTTTGTTCTTTATAACATTTTCTTCTGCATTTCCCTTAGTCCGGATGACGGAAAATGAAGAAAATATGCAACTGGCTCAGGTACTGTCTTAATAAATGATATCGATGACTATCTCTTTTTTTTTTTTCTTATCTTTTTGGTCAGGCATATCTCAACCAGTTCTACTCTCTTGAAATAGAAGGGAATCATCTTGTTCAAAGCAAGAATAGGAGTCTCATAGATGACAAAATTCGGGAAATGCAAGCATTTTTTGGATTGACAGTGACTGGAAAACTGGACTCAAACACCCTTGAGATCATGAAGACACCCAGGTGTGGGGTGCCTGATGTGGGCCAGTATGGCTACACCCTCCCTGGGTGGAGAAAATACAACCTCACCTACAGGTAATGCTTCTGCCAGCTTATTTCCGCCTAATCAGAAATTGACATATTTTTGTTAATTTTTAAGAATAATAAACTATACTCCGGATATGGCACGAGCTGCTGTGGATGAGGCTATCCAAGAAGGTTTAGAAGTGTGGAGCAAAGTCACTCCACTAAAATTCACCAAGATTTCAAAGGGGATTGCAGACATCATGATTGCCTTTAGGACTCGAGGTAAGGTTTTCAACAGAGAGCAAAGCTATTTTGATCTTTTTTCCTCGCATAAATTGTATCTCAGTCCATGGTCGGTGTCCTCGCTATTTTGATGGTCCCTTGGGAGTGCTTGGCCATGCCTTTCCTCCTGGTCCGGGTCTGGGTGGTGACACTCATTTTGATGAGGATGAAAACTGGACCAAGGATGGAGCAGGTGAGTCTAATTTTCTTTATGAACAAAATCTTCATGTGCTCGTGTTTTCCCTGTTATTATCAAGGATTCAACTTGTTTCTTGTGGCTGCTCATGAATTTGGTCATGCACTGGGGCTCTCTCACTCCAATGATCAAACAGCCTTGATGTTCCCAAATTATGTCTCCCTGGATCCCAGAAAATACCCACTTTCTCAGGATGATATCAATGGAATCCAGTCCATCTATGGTGAGCAAAATTATAAATCTCAATATATGTGAAATTCATTGTGGTATTTTTTTTCTCATCAAAGGAGGTCTGCCTAAGGAACCTGCTAAGCCAAAGGAACCCACTATACCCCATGCCTGTGACCCTGACTTGACTTTTGACGCTATCACAACTTTCCGCAGAGAAGTAATGTTCTTTAAAGGCAGGTAAACTCATTTCTCTAAACACCTCAACTTCCTGCATGTGTAAAGTGTTTTTTGTTTAACACAGGCACCTATGGAGGATCTATTATGATATCACGGATGTTGAGTTTGAATTAATTGCTTCATTCTGGCCATCTCTGCCAGCTGATCTGCAAGCTGCATACGAGAACCCCAGAGATAAGATTCTGGTTTTTAAAGGTAACCTGGCCCATCCCGATTCCTCTTCTCCCTAGAAAATAAATAATCACTCCTCTCTTCCTAGATGAAAACTTCTGGATGATCAGAGGATATGCTGTCTTGCCAGATTATCCCAAATCCATCCATACATTAGGTTTTCCAGGACGTGTGAAGAAAATAGATGCAGCCGTCTGTGATAAGACCACAAGAAAAACCTACTTCTTTGTGGGCATTTGGTGCTGGAGGTAAGTTTACAGACAATTGACACTTTGTTTTACCGCTGGTATCCTTTCATATTCTTGTATGCAGGTTTGATGAAATGACCCAAACCATGGACAAAGGGTTCCCGCAGAGAGTGGTAAAACACTTTCCTGGAATCAGTATCCGTGTTGATGCTGCTTTCCAGTACAAAGGTAAGCATGGATGTCTCACTTATTGGGATACTAAAGATAACTAATCCTGATTCCCTGTCTCTAGGATTCTTCTTTTTCAGCCGTGGATCAAAGCAATTTGAATACGACATTAAGACAAAGAATATTACCCGAATCATGAGAACTAATACTTGGTTTCAATGCAAAGAACCAAAGAACTCCTCATTTGGTTTTGATATCAACAAGGAAAAAGCACATTCAGGAGGCATAAAGATATTGTATCATAAGAGTTTAAGCTTGTTTATTTTTGGTATTGTTCATTTGCTGAAAAACACTTCTATTTATCAATAAATTCATAGACCTAAAATAAACCTCAACAGGTCTTTTAATATAAATTCTGCTTCAAAATAGAATAAAACCATTCTTTAACAACAAGTTGCTGGTCCTAGTTCTAAATATCCAAATTCAATGGCCATTTTGAGCTGCCTGATTCTTTTAATAGGAAGTTATTATGTAGAAACAAAAATCTCTGACTGTACTTTAAGCCTATTTCATGCTTTGTGGACTTGGAGAAGACATGTCTTATAACTGAATACTGAAACATTTATTAAACCAATCTTTAGCATTCTATTTTGTCTGGACCTTTGGAGTTTAAGAGCCCC